CCTGGCTAATTTTGTGTTTTTAGTAGAGACAGGGTTATTCCATGTTGGTCAGGCTGGTCTCGAACTCTCCACCTCAGGTGATCTGCCAGCCTCAGCCTCCCAAAGTGCTGGGATTACAGGCATGAGCCACCGTGCCTGGCCTCTGATATGACAGTTCTAATGCCCTTTAGTATTCTATAATTCAGACTCAGGCCTTTGGAATCCAAAGCCCAGGTTTTTCTCACAAACCCACACTGCAGAGCGGAGTGGTGGAAAAAAATAAAACCTCTGCCTTGGAATCAGACAGATCTAAACTGGAGCCCTATTTTGTCATTTGCCAACTGTGTGACCTTGGGCAAGTTACCGCAACTCTCTGAACCTGTCTCTTTATCTGCAAGGTGCACGACTGATGGGACTATTCAACCAGACCCAGTGCACAGATTCAGGCACTTGATAAGACATTGAGGCTGCAGGCAGCGATCTTTTTTCTTTCTTTCTTTTTTTTTTTTTTTTTTTGAAATAGGGTCTCACTCTGCTGCAGAGGCTCAATCACTGTTCATTGCAGCCTTGACCTCCCTGGCTCAAGAGATCCTCCCATCTCAGCCTCCTGAGTTGCTGGGATCACAGGTGCAATCCACCACCACACCTGGTTAACATTTTTTTTTTTAGAGATGAGGTCTCTCTATGTTGCCCAGGCTGCACTTCCTTCTTGTCTCCCTTATCCCAGCGTCCGACTGAACTGACGGCTTTGCTTTCCCCAACCAGCCCGTGAAGCTGGGCTGAGTACAAAGTGGTGGGTATGAGGGTCAAGATTGTAAGATCTGAAAACTCCAGAAACCATCCCTTTGGTTAACAGTTGCTAAGGACAAATGCATAACATATTTTCCAGTGATCCCATGCTGGCAAATCGTCAGGGTCATTCCTGCAACAGACAGATTCAAGGCCAGCCCCAAACTCAGCCAAGAGCAAAGCAAACACTCCAGCCTTATCTGGGCAGGGTTGTGTGGAGACTGACTATAAGACTATACCTGAGACTGGTCATCTCAGTTCTTTTCTCACCTTGACTGCAAGATGAAACTCCTTGTGCTAGCTGTGCTGCTCACAGGTAGGCAAGTCTCCCCGGCTCCACCCGCCTTTCCGATTTGAACTCTGGCTATGTCTTCTTGCAGTGGCCGCCGCCGACAGCGGCATCAGCCCTCGGGCCGTGTGGCAGTTCCGCAAAATGATCAAGTGCGTGATCCCGGGGAGTGACCCCTTCTTGGAATACAACAACTACGGCTGCTACTGTGGCTTGGGGGGCTCAGGCACCCCCGTGGATGAACTGGACAAGTAAGTGATCCGCCTGCAGGAAAATTGGAGTGCTCCTATCTCAGCTGTCCCTCCCACTTTCCAGGTGCTGCCAGACACATGACAACTGCTATGACCAGGCCAAGAAGCTGGACAGCTGTAAATTTCTGCTGGACAACCCGTACACCCACACCTATTCATACTCGTGCTCTGGCTCGGCAATCACCTGTAGCAGTAGGTTTATCCCTTCCTTGACCTATGAATTCTGGCTCAGTCCTCTCCTTTCATCCCTCTCCAGGCAAAAACAAAGAGTGTGAGGCCTTCATTTGCAACTGCGACCGCAACGCTGCCATCTGCTTTTCAAAAGCTCCATATAACAAGGCACACAAGAACCTGGACACCAAGAAGTATTGTCAGAGTTGAATATCACCTCTCAAAAGCATCACCTCTATCTGCCTCATCTCACACTGTACTCTCCAATAAAGCACCTTGTTGAAAGACCTCATGTTTGGATATTGTTTTATTCTCTGTCT